GAAACTATTTATATCTGGCACATTCTTGTCAGCAACTTTCTTAAAGCTGAAACAGAATTTACCTAATTTATTCCAGTAATTGTTACTAAAGTACAAAGTGTAAAGGAAAAATTCATTGTGTATATTTCTGTGATGTCATGAATTATTAAAATATAATTATCTGATTGCTTTTGGCATACTTATAACTTCAGTTACCGTGGGTTTAAGATGCTGGTCACATTTATGACGGCACCCACATATACACACCCTCCTCTCATACATGGAAAACAAAACCTGCTGTTGTTTTCACTGGCCAGTGGGTGTCAGTAATTTGACCTGGAGACTTGGGGGAAGAAAGGAGGAAAGTGGAAAAGAGGTTCCTTTCTTCAGATGCAGGGAAACAGTTTAAATTTTATTGTTAAAGGATCTGAAAAAACATCGTTTAGGGAGGGGATGCTGACATTCTGGAAGGGGAGATTTCCCATAAAGGAGGCCACCAGACAGTTGGGCTGCATTTTCTCTCTGTGTGGCTACCTCTTGTTCTTTTTTGACTGAGTCTCACTCACAGCCCTGCGAATCCTTCGGGCAAGAAGCAACAAGTTGCAGGCTGCTTCTACATCTGCCTAGGAAGAGGGTGTTAGGTGGGAGGAGGGCAGATGACTCAAGCGTCTCTCTCCTGGACCTTAGTTTCCACCTGTAGACTTTCTTTTAATGTAATCTAGACTCTGTTAGGACCTAGGACCTGAGACCAGTCCAACAGGGTCTCCCCCACACTGGGCACTCTCCAAGAGTATGCCTGGCAGTCAGGCTCTGAATGCTGGCATGCTGCCTATTCTGGCCTTTCCCTTTTGTTGCCCTAAGGGCTGTGTGTTGTGAATCAAATCACTGGGCAACCAAGTACCTTCAAAAACAGCCCCAAGCTCTCTGGAAACTACTTCCTATTCCAGCCAAAATTGCAGAGAAAGGAGGGCATCAAGCTTAGGGGACCAATCCCTGTCTTTCTACCAGTCCCTGATAACTACTCAAGCTCCCTTTAAAGAGGCTCATATTGGAATACTCTGTTGACAAGTAGATACCACTTCACCTCTGCTAGGGTGAGCGCTGGTAGCTCCTCCCTGTTAAATGCCCATCTCAATGCCTCTGCCCTAAGTGAGTTGTGCAATAAATGAGCTGTCACTCTGAACAGGTGGGAAAGAAGTGAACTGCTTGTTCACTTGCTGCTGTTGCCACTGCTGGTACAGAAATAGAAGGTAAGACAGGTGAGAACTGCTTTTCCTTCTATCTTTTTTTTTTTTTTTTTTAAAAAAAACACAGCACAAAAAAACAAAGACAAAAAACCTCCAAGCTCCCTTCAGTAGTTGCTACACCTTCAGATTGAGACATCCTTCCTCATTTACAAACCTCAGCTGTGTCTGGGGGCAGGGCCACAGTGAAACTGCCAGGAGCAAAAAGGCTTCCAAGAAAAAGTACCACATCAGATTGGAAACTGGGGACAGATCATTCCTGGGATGTGACGGGCACCAGAATGCTCCCTCTCCAAAGGATCTAAGGACCAAAGCTGACAGTTTCTTTACTTGGTAAGTTTTGGGTGGTTTGCTGTGTAAAGCATTTTCAGAGCTACTTTCTTGATTTTCCAAACAGTGCTGAAGAATCAGGAGACAAACTTGAATTTGTAATATTAAGAAAAAGAAAAAAAAGGAGAAAACCCACACCCATCACTGAAGTAATTTCAAAAACAAGCAATTTACTTGTGCCCAACAGAAGTCCCAGACAAACTTCTATTACTCTGAAGAGAAAAAATATGGTAGGTGAATAAATTAGGAGGGAAACACACCAAGATTCCTTTTAACACTGATTTGTCATAGCAGGTAGCTGACAGCATCTACTCCTGAAGACCGGAAACATGGCTTGTACCATCCAAAAGGCAGAAGCACTTGACGGGGCTCATTTGATGCAGATCCTCTGGTATGATGAGGAAGAGTCTCTCTACCCAGCTGTATGGTTGAGAGACAACTGTCCGTGCTCTGATTGCTACCTGGATTCTGCAAAAGCACGGAAACTTCTAGTGGAAGCTCTTGATGTGAACATTGGAATTAAAGGCTTGATATTTGACAGAAAAAAGGTAATTATCTCTAAATTATGTCTCCCTTCTTTACATAGGTGAAATTTGCTTTTTGTGTTATAAGGTGTACATCACATGGCCCGATGAGCATTACAGTGAATTCCAGGCTGATTGGCTGAAGAAAAGATGCTTTTCCAAGCAGGCCAGAGCAAAGCTCCAAAGAGAATTGTTTTTTCCAGGTAACTTTGCCAAAGTCTTCAATGTCTTTTTACCATCTGATTTCTTCATTTTATCAATTCACAGAATGCCAATACTGGGGCTCAGAGCTCCAGCTACCCACTTTGGATTTTGAAGATGTTTTAAGATATGATGAACACGCATACAAGTGGCTCTCCACCCTCAAGAAAGTAGGCATAGTAAGACTCACCGGAGCATCTGACAAACCAGGAGAAGTTTCAAAACTTGGGAAAAGGATGGGTTTCCTCTATCTCACATTTTATGGGTGAGTCACCAAATGGTTTGTATTCTGCCATCCTGTTTAAACATGTGTTTCTTGCATTTTACAGACATACTTGGCAAGTGCAAGACAAAATCGATGCAAACAATGTGGCTTACACAACTGGGAAGCTAAGCTTTCACACTGATTATCCAGCCCTCCATCATCCACCTGGGGTAAGTGAGCTTCAACATATTTTCCACAAAGCTTTATTTAATAATGCATATTTTCTTTTTATAGGTTCAGCTTCTTCACTGCATAAAGCAAACAGTCACAGGGGGTGATTCAGAAATTGTAGATGGGTTTAATGTGTGCCAAAAACTAAAGAAAAATAATCCTCAGGCATTCCAGATTTTGTCCTCTACCTTTGTGGACTTTACAGACATTGGAGTGGATTACTGTGATTTTTCTGTACAATCAAAACATAAAATTATAGAGTAAGTACTATTTATAAATTTCCCATAGCAATTTATATATTAATTTTTTCTCTTAATAAAACAGGTTAGATGATAAAGGCCAAGTGGTTCGCATCAACTTCAATAACGCAACTAGGGACACAATATTTGATGTGCCTGTTGAAAGAGTTCAGCCTTTTTATGCTGCTCTGAAGGAGTTTGTTGACCTCATGAACAGCAAAGAATCCAAGTTTACCTTCAAGATGAATCCAGGTCAGTGAATACATTTTCTCAAATAACCAAAAATTATTCATATTGGAAAAAATCTTTTCTTTAGGTGATGTGATTACTTTTGATAACTGGCGCTTACTTCATGGCCGACGTAGCTATGAAGCAGGAACTGAGATATCCCGCCATCTAGAAGGAGCTTATGCTGACTGGGATGTGGTCATGTCAAGGCTTCGTATCTTAAGGCAGAGGGTGGAGAATGGAAACTGAAGTCACCTGTAGATAATTTTAATAAGATTCCAATGACCATATTTTGTGAGATATGGCACATTATTCACAGACCATGATCTTTGTGATTTACATATAATTTCCTTAACAATGAACATGTAACTTCTCTCACAAGAGTACTCTTTACTTTGTAATCATATACAATGTCAACTTTTTAGATGTTTCACCACTCTTTTGCAAATAAAGCATCCTTTCTGCTCTGTTGCATGCCTGCTCTAATTTCTTTTGCCCATATATGAGTATCTCCAGAATGTCTACAAATAGTTTTTGTAGCAAATGAAAATTTCTTCAAATAAGCCTTTTGTTTCAAATAAAACTTGTCTCAAAACATGCTTCTACCCTGTTGCCTATAGGATCTCATTTTCCAAGA